AGAATGGCTACATATGCTTTGTAATTGCAGAAACATGTAAATATACAAACACATGGAACATGGCAGTGTTGATAGGGAGGATTAAGTGCCCTGATGGAAAATAAGAATAAAATATGAAAAGGAGAAAGGAAAATCTTGAGCTTCTTAAATTGCTTGCAAAAAAAAACTGGAGTGTATGATGGAATTTGGTCCTCATGACTGAAGTGTTTCTTTGGTGTTGGAAAAAGTATTGCTGTCATCTCTCTCTCTTTAGAAATTCTTTTTTTTTTTCATAATAAAAATCCCATGGCAGCTCCTTGTCTATGAAGGATTTTAAAAATAGGAGCAATTTCATGTGTCTGCAATGGTCTGTGTCAGCACTTGCCCTAGGCAAGGTTGCCACACAGGCAAAAATGTACCCCTCTCCCCTATAAACAGGCCCTCCCTGGCAACCCCATTCCCTTGGTGCCACCCCCCCCAGGGGAACTGACCCCCTTTTCTTGGACTACAGCTCCATTGTGATCTCCCACATCAAATCAAACCCCCTTTCCCTTGGTAGAGCAGCTCTGTCTCCAGGTGCAAGGGATGAAATAAGTTTCACCCTTTGCAGCCTATTTTCATTTAAAAATCGGACTGGGGTTAACCCAAATGAATCTTGAGTCGGTGGAGCTCTGGGCAGTAAAACCAAGTAGAGAGAAGTCCATGGGGAGAGGGGTGTATTTTTGGACGGTGGGGGAAGCGGGTGAGGTAGGCCGCCTTCCTGAAAACTATTAAATCCCAGATGTGGGCTCTGTTCAGTGTGGTGCTGCCTTGAGGGAGGGGGGAATTGGTGGTGGATGGACTCTCTGACCTCTCAAGGTTGCTGTTAATTCTATGGGTCGGTGATTTCCAACTACATTTCCCCGCGCCTGGCTTCCTTTGCAGCACTGTAGGCACCGCGTGACTCGCCTTTAACTAGGGGTTTTCAGCAGCCAGTCTTTGTGCCTATCAGCCAGGGCTCAATTTTCCCATCACGGTCCTCCCTGCAACAGCAATCCCTGGGTTCAGCAATAGTGGAGGCAGGCTGAAAATCAGTCCCAGCCATACTCAGCTCAAAGAAATTTTTCACAGAGAGCTCTTCAAAGCTCCTGTTCTCAGAGAAGCATAAGAAAGGGACTGTTTTGTGCTCACAGTGTGTGTGGGCTTTATGAAGAAAAAAATTTGTGGCCTTATGTGAACAGAGTATGCTGTATGCAGATTTGGTGGGCAAAGCTACAAAATGAAATCTACTCAAGGGGCTCATATAATCATATGGTCAATTTCATGTTGGATCAACAAACATTCAGGAGCCCAGTACTATGTGCCAGGCTCTGAATTAGAACTGGTGAGTAACAAGAAAAATAAAGCAAAGTCCCTGCTATGGAGGAATTCAGTCTAATGGGGAAGATAGACATCCAGGGCAAGAAGTGCTATGCTTGAGGTAAGTGAGGGTGTTTGGAGGCATAGGGGAGCAAATTGTGCTATCATCTTTTTGTTTTGTTTAGCAAAAGTCATCCGGGAAGGCATTGTTTAACCTGAGTTGCAGCCATCTAAATCTTGCTGAAAAGGAATATTTTGGATTAGAATTCTGCAGCCATTCTGGAAATAATGTAAGTTGGTTTCATTATAGGGTTCTTTGTGTCTCTACCAATTTTTTCCTTAATGTTATTACAGGTTTGGCTGGAGCTTTTGAAGCCCATAACAAAGCAGGTAAAAAGTAAGTATGGAAAATCATTTAAGGAAGAGAGTAAATAAAACTTATGGAGATATTGTGTTTTAAGATCCTAAGGAGATTGTTTTCAAATTTATGGTGAAATTTTTCCCAGTGGACCCTGGACATCTGCGGGAAGAACTTACAAGGTATAGTGATTACCTGTGTGTCTCTGCATGATTTCTCAAGAGATTCTCCCCAATTTCTTTGCAGGTATCTTTTTACTCTTCAAATAAAGAAGGATTTGGCTCTAGGAAGGCTTCCATGCAGTGACAACTGTACAGCGTTGATGGTATCTCACATCTTACAATGTAAGTAGCAAATGTCTGTCTGCTTTGGGACCAATGTGAAAAATGTCTTTTTCCTGTCATGCAGCAGAACTTGGAGACTTTCATGAAGAAACAGATAGGAAGCATCTGGCACAAACTCGGTACTTACCAAACCAAGACTGTTTAGAGGGCAAGATCATGCACTTTCATCAGAAGCACATGTAAGTACTTTCAGCTGGCACCTGCTTCCCCCTTATTAGGCTCATAAATTCTTTCCCCTTTCAGTGGCAGGAGCCCAGCTGAATCTGACATTCTGCTACTGGACATAGCAAGGAAGCTGGATATGTATGGCATCAGGCCTCACCCCGCCAGTGATGGTGAAGGGATGCAGATTCACCTGGCTGTTGCTCACATGGGAGTACTGGTGTTACGGGTAAAATCTCTTTCCTTTCAAGCCCTTCAGCTCATTCTGAAATCTGCCACATTTTTCATTGTAGGGAAATACAAAGATCAATACTTTTAACTGGGCTAAAATCCGCAAGTTGAGTTTTAAGAGAAAGCATTTTCTCATCAAACTTCATGCCAATATCTTGGTAAGTAGCTTTCTAATAAATTCGTTTACTTTATGTTTTACTTAATGGAAATTGGTTTATACAGGTGTTGTGCAAGGATACCTTGGAGTTCACCATGGCCAGCCGAGATGCCTGCAAGGCTTTCTGGAAGACTTGTGTGGAATACCATGCTTTCTTCAGGCTTTCGGAAGAGCCCAAATCAAAGCCCAAAACCCTACTCTGCAGCAAGGGTTCCAGTTTCCGCTATAGGTAATTAAACAATGCACATAGGCAAACTGCTCGAACTAAGGATTTTTATTGTTCCTTATGATAGTGGACGAACCCAAAGGCAACTTTTGGAATATGGGAGAAAAGGGAGGCTGAAGAGCTTGCCATTTGAAAGGTACATGATTTTGTTTCTCTTGCTCGTGTTGAATTTCAATGACTTCTCTGCTTGGGGATTTCAGGAAACATTACCCATCTCAGTACCATGAACGACAGTGCAGGTCCTCACCAGACCTCCTCTCTGATGTGTCAAAACAAGTAAGGTTTCTGAAAATTTCTACTTCTTTAGACCTTCTTTCACCAATGTGTCCATTCTCTCAAGGTGGAAGATTTGAGACTAGCATATGGTGGTGGCTACTACCAAAATGTGAATGGAGTGCACGCATCTGAGCCAGTGCTGGAGAGTAGGAGGAGGAATTCTGCATTGGAGGTGACATTTGCAACTGAGCTGGAGCATTCCAAACCAGAGGCGGATCCCACATTGCTACATCAGTCCCAAAGCAGTTCCTCTTTCCCTTTTATTTATATGGACCCTGTCTTTAACACTGAGCCCAATCCTAACCCTGATCCCAGAGACATTTTTTCAGAGAGGAGTTCTCTAAGCTCCTTCCAAACAAGCTGTAAGTTTTCTGGTAATCACATGAGCATATATTCTGGCCTCACAAGCAAAGTGCGTCCAGCAAAGCAGCTAACTTACACGGATGTGCCCTATATTCCTTGTACAGGTCAGCAGGTTGGTATTATGCCTCCCCAGGTCTTTTTTTATGTGGACAAGCCACCCCAGGTGCCCAGATGGTCCCCAATTAGAGCAGAGGAAAGGACAAGTCCACATAGCTATGTAGAGCCCACTGCAATGAAGCCAGCTGAAAGAAGCCCAAGGAATATCAGAATGAAGAGCTTTCAGCAAGACCTGCAAGTACTCCAAGAAGCTATAGCCAGGACTAGCGGTAGGAGCAACATCAATGTAGGTCTAGAAGAGGAAGACCCAAATTTGGAAGATGCATTTGTATGTAACATTCAAGAGCAAACCCCTAAAAGGTCCCAGAGCCAATCAGACATGAAAACTATTCGTTTTCCTTTTGGGTCAGAATTTAGACCTTTAGGGCCTTGTCCTGCTCTCAGTCATAAAGCAGACCTGTTTACGGATATGTTTGCAGAGCAGGAGTTGCCAGCAGTTCTAATGGATCAAAGTACAGCAGAAAGGTATGTAGCTAGTGAATCCAGTGATTCTGAATCAGAGATTCTTAAACCAGACTACTATGCTTTGTATGGCAAAGAAATAAGGTCACCCATGGCCAGAATCCGCCTGTCTTCTGGTAGTCTACAGTTAGATGAAGAAGATGAAGATGCTTATTTCAACACACCAACTGCTGAAGACAGGACTTCACTAAAACCATGTAATTACTTTTTAGCTTAAAAGTGTGAACCTATGGACATTTCTGAGCCAGTTCCATGTTACCGACTTAGGCAGAAAATAATGAAGTTGTAGAAACCATTTTCTTGGTTACTACATATTCATTGGTATTAAGGAAATCTCATTTTGGATGCCTGCCTTATGAAAGATCCAGCTGTTGCCTCATTCCTTGAGTTTCACTCTTCCATTACCTCTGAAGGGACTTTAGAACATGCCCTCTCCTCACCAGCACTGTGGCAAGGCAAGGTGGGTATTTGTCATCTCCACTGCATACTTCCTCATAGAGACATTGTGAGTGAAGGTCAGGCTCTTCAATGCTGAAGAATGGTGACAGTATGGGTTGGCATATGGAATTAGCGTCTAATGGCATTTAGTGATTTAGTAGATTGTGACTGTGTTGATCTTTGTGCTCTTAAACAACACTGAACAAATATTTCAGTCTTTACTATTTGTGTGGGGCCCAGTAGAAATGGTCTTGTAATATGCTAAATACTTCCATTTTTATAACATATAAAAGCAGAGCATGGCCCTCCTACAGCCTCAGGAAGGAGGTGGTGGCATAGATCCTCTCAAGAGAATACAGGTTTAGAATTAATCTAGGACTTGGCAGAATTCTAAACCTAGGAAATTCATGAATTAAATCAATTTCTAGAGCCAGACATAAACCAGATGAAAGTATCATGTTGTTTTACTTATAACTTCTATATTCTTATCTACTATATCTAGTAAAAGAGAAACATTATCAGGTCAGTTTGTTTATCTAATATTTCCTGCCAGAATTTATTTTTTGTCATAGCTTCTTGCATGTATGCAGGCCAGGAAATGAATGTTATTGTAATAAAGTGTGATGGAAAATCCAGGTAATTAAAAAATAAATTATAACTATGTTCTTCCTTTTGTTTTAATCAATTTCAGAA